ACAGTCAACCTCAGCTCACCCCTCACTTTCTGCACCCAGCCCCCTACTATCCTCCATCTATGCCACTGGCTGCCCCATTTCTCCTCCACCCCTAGACCCAGGCAGTGCAGGCGCAGGGCCAGGGCAGTCTTCTGAGATCCTGAATCCCTACGCACTTCTGAGTCTCCAGCTGCTGGAGCACCTCTCGTCGGCAGTTCCAGAGGGTGGCAAAATCAGGGTTGGCTCCCAGAATCTGGCTTGTCAGTTCCAGCACGGACTCATCCAGCTCACCAGCCTGGCGCTAAGAAGATAGGTGGCAGGGTTAGAGATCATATAATTTTCCCACTACAGGACTAAATAACGTAAACTTAAAACCATCCAATATTCTGTGAATCCCACATTATACAACAGGTACTATGAACCATGCTTTATGGCCTTACAGGTATTCTCTCATTTAATCTTCACAACAGCCTTATGCAGTAGGTGCAATTATTAGCCCCATTTTACAGATGAGCAAACTGAGGCCCAAAGAGATTCAGCAACTTGCCCAAAGTCATACAGTTATAAGTGAGATAACCCAGAATTGGATCTAGGCAGTCTGACTCTAGGGACCAGCTCTTGGCCTCTGCACTATACTAAGGGAGCTACTTGGGGTCGGGGCTACCTCTGAGGGCCCCACCTTCTGGAATACGGCCTGGGTGGCTGACTGGTATAGCTTCAGCTTCTGCTCTCGCTCTAGCCTTTTGGCCTCCGCCTGCTCTTCTGACGTCTTCACCTTCAGGCGTCCGTGCTACAAGGATGAACGGGTTGGAAGAGTGCAGGTTGCCTTGCAGAAGCTGACCTGCAAAAACCCCACACTGTGGAGCCCTAGGTTCATACGGGGCAACCATGGCACTGCCACTGGGGGTGAGGGCGCGGGCCTGCGGAGGTGAAGGGCTGGGCTCAGGGTTCTCACCATGGTGCCGGCTCAGGGTTCAAGACAGGGGAAGGGTCCAGTGGTAGCCCTTGAAGTCTGAGGAGAGAAGTGTCAATCACGTAGCCCCGCCCCTACTAGCTCCGCCCACAGCTGTGTCCGGAAGCAGCAAGCGTGCCTGGGCAGAGACCCCCAGAGTGTAAAGAGGTCCTGGGACAGGCTTTGCACGTTCCACAAGAGGTGAGCACCCGGACTAGGACTTCCATCCGTGTTCTGTAGAATGGAGCTGGTATCTCCCTTACAGGATTAAAGGAAATAATGTGTGTCCCATGCTCAGCCCTGCACCTGCCACAGTAAGCACCTGGTGAGTGGGAGTATCTGATCTTGTTATTGAGGATGCAGAGGCCGACTCCCCTGTTCTCTGCTTCCTTCGCCCTCCCCTTGCCAACCTGCTTCAACACAGGATCCTGCAGGACCTCCTCCTTTGCCATATGCTCCTTCAGCAGTTCTGTCTGCACAATCCCCGGCCACAGAGACACACAGCTGACCCCATGGCGCCGCAGCTCGTGGGCACAGTCAGCAGCCAGCTTGTCACACTGTGGAGAGGCGGAAGGCAGGGTAAGAGCCACCTAGCCATGTCACTTTCCTGCTGTGAATGCTCCACCCACCCTGTCCTTCCCAGGAGCCCCAAGGTCTCAGCTGCCCACGCTCCCCAGTGTGATGCCTACTCTAGCCAACCAAGAGGAGCACAAGCAAAGGAACTGTCCATGGATGAGGCAGAGGAGGAGCTGAGAGGAGCCAGCCTTACCATTCTGACCACTGGGGATTGTACCTCCTGAGCTATAGGTAACATCACTGTCTTTTACCTCCTCAGCTCCTACTTTTCTTTCTTTTCTTTTTTTTAATACAGTGTCTCGCTGTGTCGTCTAGACTGGAGTGCAGTGGTGTGATCATGGCTCAACTCCTAGGCTCAAGCGATCCTCCTGCCTCAGCCTCCGGAGTAGCTGCTGGGACTGCAGGAACGTGCCACCATGCCTGGCTCAAACACAAAGTTTTTTCATAAAACTCACTTGGCGGCAAAATTCTACCTTACCTGAAGTTATTTACGGGGTTTTTAATTTCCACTTTGAATAAATATTCACATCTTGTTGAGTAGTATTATAGTTTCAGGTAAGGGATTAGGAAAGGAGCTGTTAAGTGGAAGGGCTCTCTCGGGTGGTTTCTGCAACTGTGGTCCCAGAGGAAGCACTCACCTCCTGAGCAACAACGCGAAGGGTGTCCAGATGGCGGCCAGTGATGTAAACTGTGGCGCCTGCTTTGCAGAGCTGCAAGGCAATGCCACGGCCAATACCCCTGGAGGCACCAGTCACCACACACACTTGGCCATTCATGGGAGCTGCCATGACTCACAGGCAAAGGAGGCAGGTCTGTGGAAGCAAAGACTTACTCTGAGGGAAGCCTGGAGACTGTGTGTGTGTTGGGGCGAGGTTGGGGGGTAGGGGAGAACCTCACTAGGGCTAAGAGGAGGAGCCAAGGTAAGAATCCTTTGAGGGGAGAGGAGTCAGAGGCTGACAACTGGGTGCGGGCCTGAGGACAAGGCTGACTGTCTTTTGGGAGGCCCAGAGAGTGAAGAAGGGGCTGAGTGGGACTGTCCAGAGGTGGACAACTACTACAACCCTCTGAGTGTGGCTGCCTGGATATGGGAATCTGGCGCGGCAGCCCCTCGGGGCGCGTCCACGCAGAGTCCTGGGCTATCTGAAGCTCCGGTCCCTGGCCTGACCCAGTCCGGCTGAGCCAGAGGCGCAGCTTCCGGGCCGGGGATGAGCGCGAAGCCTGGAGATCCTAAGCCCTAAGTGGGACGAGCGTGCGCCGCTTACCTGCCACCTGCGCTGCCGCTGAGGTCTGCAGATTGCGGGGCTGCGGTGGAAGTCTGGGTTCTCGCCCAGATTGAGCCGGCGACGTGGAGGCAGTGTTCAAGGATTGATTCTGTAGTAGGACCCGGGGCGATTCTGTGCTGAGGTAGAGGGGCAGAGTCCCAGGCCAAAGTTAGAACCTGCGGATGGGGGCGGAGCGATCTGGGTGACACACCCACCCCGCCCGGCTGGGGCGGCGCGGAACTATGACGTAGTAGCTGCGTCAGGAGCGCGCCCGCGTTTCTAAACTTTGTCTGGATAAGGCGCACGCTTGGCGACGTCGAAGGTCCGTCCGCAGTTAAGGAAGCTTTTGCAGCCGGACAGGTCGCGAAGCACACATGGGGCAGGGTCCGCGCTCTCCACACAAGGTGGGGCGCCGGTTCCCAGCTGGTGGCAAACGGGGGCGCGGGGCCAAGGGGTCGGGGCGCCCCTTACCAGGCCGTAAGCGGCAACCCTGGCCGCCTCCGGATGGGCGCTCGGAGCCGGCTCCAGATTCGCACCCGCACCTGAGCCCGGAAGCTCTGGGATATTTCCGCCGGGCGCTGTCAGCATTGAAAGAGGCTCCCGAGACTGGGGAAGAACGAGGTAGGCAGCAACTTCGGGGTTTAGACCAAGAGCTCTTCAAAGTGTGTCTTTCTTCCCTTTTCAGATCTGATGGTGCACAATATAATGAAGGAAGTAGAGACTCAGGCCCTAGCTTTGTCCACGAACAGGACTGGCAGTGAGATGCTGCAGGAACTGTTGGGATTCAGTCCCTTGAAACCGCTTTGTCGCGTGTGGGCTGCTCTGCGCTCTAACTTGCGCACTGTGGCCTGTCACCGATGCGGGGTCCATGTATTACAAAGTGCTTTGCTACAGCTCCCTCGATTGCTGGGGAGTGCTGCAGAGGAGGAGGAGGAGGAGGAGGAGGATGGAAAGGATGGTCCCACGGAGACCCTGGAGGAGCTGGTCCTGGGACTAGCCGCTGAGGTGTGTGATGATTTTCTTGTCTACTGTGGAGACACACATGGCAGCTTCGTGGTCAGAACTCTGCTTCAGGTGTTAGGAGGGACTATTCTGGAGTCTGAGAGAGCCAGGCCCCGTGGTTCCCAATCATCTGGTAAGTATTACAAGAGGAAAGTGGACCTAGGGCATCTGTGAAATTTTTCTCTCCTGGATGGCAGTTTGTGATCTCCCCACTGCACATGTTCTTAATCTTCCTTCAGAAGCACAGAAGACCCCAGCTCAGGAATGTAAGCCAGCTGATTTTGAAGTCCCTGAAACCTTTTTGAATCGCCTTCAGGACCTGAGCTCCTCCTTTCTGAAGGACATTGCAGGTAAGGAGGGAAGTAGGAGGATGGTCTCGTATAAAGCCGCTTTATTTCTGCCCTCTCTCCACAGTGTTTATCACTGATAAGATCTCCAGCTTCTGTCTTCAAGTGGCTTTACAGGTTTTACACCGCAAACTTCCCCAGTTTTGCGCTCATCTCTGCAATGCTGTGATTGGCTACCTGAGTACTCGCGGTTCCTCAGTAGATGGCAGGTATGGTCAGGGCCTCAGGATCGACCCAAGTTTTAAGACTGCCTGATGCCCTTCTTGTCCCTAGTCCCCTACTGCTATTTCTCCGAGATCAGACGAGTTCCAGACTCCTGGAGCAGGTCCTGCTGGTGTTGGAGCCCCCAAGACTCCAGAGCCTCTTTGAGGAGCACTTGCAGGGGCAGCTGCAGACCCTGGCTGCACATCCCATTGCCAACTTCCCTTTGCAGCGCTTACTGGATGCAGTCACTACCCCTGAGCTGGTGAGTTGGAAACCTGAGCTGGATCTGTTTCTATGCCAGAGTTACATTCCATGTTTCCCATCAGCTGTCCCCTGTGTTTGAGGAGCTGAGCCCTGTCTTGGAAGCTGTATTGGCCCAGGGCCACCCAGGGGTAGTCATTGCCCTGGTGGGGGCCTGTCGCAGAGTTGGGGCCTACCAAGCCAAGGTCCTACAGCTCTTGTTGGAGGTGAGTGGATATTACCCACAATCTGTTTATGCTCAGGTTCATCATATTCTGTCTTCTCCTTTAGGCATTCCACTGTGCAGAGCCCTCATCCCGGCAAGTGGCCTGTGTGCCTCTCTTTGCCACTTTGATGGCTTATGAGGTGTACTATGGACTGACGGAGGAGGAGGGGGCAGTGCCTGCAGAGCACCAGGTGAGGTAGGGGAGAGGCCAAGCCAGTGACTATGCCTCCTAATTTCTTATCTCTGCGCTGCCAGGTGGCAATGGCCGCAGCCAGAGCCTTGGGGGATGTGACAGTCCTTGGGTCTCTACTGCTCCAGCATCTGCTGCACTTCTCCACTCCTGGTCTTGTACTTCGAAGTCTGGGTGCCTTGACGGGACCACAGCTTCTGTCCCTTGCCCAAAGTCCCGCTGGCTCTCATGTGCTCGATGCCATCCTGACCAGCCCCTCTGTGACGCGCAAGCTGCGCCGCCGTGTGCTGCAGAACCTAAAGGTTAGATTTCTGGCTTTTGCCTTGATTCCCCATAGGGAGACCTACTTTGCTTGTCTCCATACAGGGACAATATGTGGCTCTGGCCTGTAGTCGCCATGGCAGCCGTGTGCTAGATGCCATCTGGAGTGGAGCAGCCTTGAGGGCCCGGAAGGAAATTGCTGCTGAGCTTGGTGAGTACCAGCCCCTCTCTTTGATGTTTCCAGTAGTACTAAACATGAGTGGTTCCCTTTGCAGGGGAGCAGAACCAGGAGCTGATAAGAGACCCTTTCGGCCACCATGTGGCTCGAAATGTGGCCTTGACTACCTTCCTAAAGCGGCGAGAGGCTTGGGAACAGCAGCAGGGTGCGGTGGCCAAGCGGAGGCGGGCATTGAACTCCATACTTGAAGACTGAGGCTTTGGATCTGGGACTGGGTGTTGATGGGGGAGGGCAAAATGGGGTATCCACCCCATCCCTTTCCTGGTTTAAATTGGAGTCAGAAGTCTTAGTGGTAAATATTTGATATTTTTATTGGAAATGTTTTTGTTAGTTTGAGGGGAAGGGTATGAAGACAGATCTCAAGGTAAAGTCAGAGAGGGCTGTCATCAGTATGCTGGGGAGTTTAGGGACAGGAGGCATTGGTAGGGGATTAGATGTAGCAGCAGTCAGGCTGGGATCAAGATGCCTGGGGGACATCTTGATCTTGGCCTTTCAGGGCAAGTGGGAGGCCAGAAAGGTGGCTAGGAAAGAACAGCATTCTTCAGGTAAGGGTATAGACTTGGGATGTGAGGCGTTATGCTGAAAGGTTCTGTCACGAGGGGATCAGAGGACAGTGGGGAAATTGGGTGGGTTATCTAGCCTGTACTGTCTGCAGGTCCTGAAATTTGATGCTGTCATAGTCTTTGCAGTGGGTCGGTTGGAATGATTCTGGGGGCAGAAGCTCAGAGCCCCTTAGTAGGAATGGAGGCGGCCCTTCTGCTGCCACTGCTCAGCCCCCTCCACTGCATGACGAAGGGTGGAGGAAATTCCCAGCAACATATGGCCCAGGCCTTGCAGCAGTGTGGAGGTCCAACGAAGGAGCTCCCTGAATGGCAGAGACAAGAGGAAATCAGATGATTTGGAAAACTTGGGAGGAAGCCATCAAGCTGGGAGATGAGGACTTTCCACAAGCAAGAGCTAACTAGGGGTAGGTGGGTGCAAGAGGACGAATTATGGGGACTATCCAACTGTAGGGGATGGGGCAGTATGACATGTTGATTTCTGACCTGAGTACTTTCTTTGGGCCAAGTCCTTGAAAGTCACAACTCATAGAGTAGAGCCCGTAGAATGTGGCTTTGACATTCAGGCTGCCAAAGAGGTCTCGAGGGTTTTGCTTGTACACGTCAAAGGTGAATCGGGCGATGTCCTTGCTGTGCTTGGGCCTCTCCCGTCCCAGGCCATATGACAGCACTCCACTCTGTAGGACACCCTTGTCAGTGCAGTAGATCCTCATACCAGACACCCACCACTAATCTCCATCAGCACTGGGTCAGACCCTCCCTCGCTTGGACTTTCTGTCCACTGTGTGACATCCTTGACAATTCCACAACTCCTCCTGCACCTGGTCCCCAGGATCAGGGTTAAGCTAGAGAGGAAGCCCGGGAAAGCTCTAAAGGACAGGCATTGGAAGCAGCCCCAGTATAGGCCTCTTACCCTTGTAGGGCTCCAGCTCTGACCAGACTGCAACACCATCAGGCACGTGTCATCCTCCAGCAGCTGGAAGAAGTCCTCACTGTCCACTGCAGTTCCATCCTCCTCTAGCACCAGGGTTAGCACTCCATTCAGCAGTAGGGTCTCCAATGCCTGCCCAATGGCAAGAAGCAAGAAGGGCAGGTCTTATCCCATGCCCCTTCCCTCTTTAGCTGCCCAACATCCATCAGTTGGCTCTAGACATTGGTCGATGTCCCACTTTGACTTTCCGGCACTTTGATACCTCCTAAAGGTTGCAGCTCTCCGTGTTCTTCAGTTTTTGGGGGATCCTAGCTAGAGGCTGACCTTTTTCCTCTTTGCTCCTACCATGTCATTGGCATCTCCCCTTGCTCCCCTCCAAGTCACTTCTGGTTTGGAATTGGAAAGCAAGCCAGGTTCTCACGAAGTCCACCCTTCTGTCTTATCTACAATGCTGCACCTCACTTCCCACACCCTCAAGAGTTCTCCAGAAGTGTTTTCAGTAATAGTGTTTAACCTTTTTGAGTCCTTACTCTGTGCCAGGTATGAGGACTTTACCTACATTATCCTCTTACTCCTTTCAACAACCCTAGGAGGTGATGTATTATTATTGCCTTTTTATAGTTGAAGAAACTGAGGTTTTGGTAGGTTGAACAACTTCCCAAGGTTTGACAGGCAGGAAGTGGCAGAATCAGAATTTGAACTTGATTTGTCACACAAATCACCTTTCCATACTAGCTTCTGAATTCTGTCCCTCGAACTCTCCCTATCTCCTGCTAACCCCTGCTCCCATAGAAAAGCTCACTCGGTGGAAAATGAACAAATTGACCAGAGCTCATTAGGCCCACTCCGCTGCTTTTAGCCCTCAGAGGGAGGGGCAGCTGTGTGACTTCAGCCCTCTGCTCCATCATCACAAGTTGCCACTGTTGTGGAGCCCCTTGGCTACCCCTGCTATAGGAACCGAGGAACTTGGCCTACTTACTTTGGCTAGCAGCTCCTGGCGGGTGGCAGCTGTCAGGCCTTTCCGGATGGTCCGCTTGTGATCACAGACACGGAAAGGTCGCTGGGGTGGTGGAGCTGAGGTCCAGACCCTCCGTCCAAACTCCGAGCTTATATTAGATACTGACCTGGTAGTTGAGAAGAAAAGTCAAGAAGGGGCGAGGAGGGGCTTGGTGAGTGTAAAGGGCATGATGAGGGTAGAGTGGCTAGAGGGCTAGGGAGGGAGAGATCTAGGTTTATCGATTAGGGATGAGGGAGAGACCATGGAGTGCAGGTGGGGGCGGGTGGCTCAGGAGCTTGACAAGCCCACTGTGGAGTGGGGAGCAGGAGAGGAAGGGGTACTGGTTAGTCTCCTAGGGGCTGAGTGGAGTATTGTTGCCCTGCCTATATCCCCTAAAGGTGGAGGGTAGAGCGGAGGGTTAGCAGTCACCTGAGTAAGTCACTGGGGTTCAGAGCTGAGAGGTACTCCATGGTGGACCGGAGAGTTCCTTCCCTGGAACTTCTGGGCTGGGTGGTTCTCTCCTGTGCTGGGGCTTTAGTGGTGTTTTCTGTTACAAACCTGGGATCTCAGCCCAGGACAAGGTGGGAATGAGTCAAGCCTGGACTCTGGCCCCCCTGCCTGGCCAGTAAGAAGGGCAAAGTCCAAGGGGAGGGATGAGGGAGGGGCCAGATGGGGTCCTGGAGGAAGAATTGCCTGGCAAAAGCCATTGGAGCTTGTATGTGTGTCTTTGGTGATGACATGTGTTGTGAGGGTAGATGGGAACCATGTAAAAGGATGAAATGTGACTTCTGGTGTTTTTTTATTTCTATGGAGGGAATTTCTGGGGACGGTTTCTGGCTCTCAGGCTCTGAGAAGCTGCAGTTTATGAGTGGCTCTGTGTGTGCTGCCACCTACTGGAGAAGCCATAAGCTGCAGCTTTAGGAAAAGGGAACCCGGGGCAGAGTGTGGGGAAGTGGGATGGCAGCATGGCAGGGCTTTGGAAAATGAGAGGTGAGACTGTGTCCAGGAAGGGTGTAAGGAGAGGATGGATCCTGATACATGGATTCAGGATCATTAGGGTCCTGTCTGGGACACTGGCCTTCCTGCTTACCTGCTCTTTCCTTCCTCCTTGGTCGGAGGAGGGGCTGGCTCACTGCTCTGGCTTCATTTTCCAGAGCTGCCTGCTGCAGTCACACTTAGGTCATCTTCTCTCACTTTTCTCCTTTTGCCGATTAGTGGACGTGACAGAGATGTGAATGGGGCAGGGATGTCCTTTGATGGCATCAAGACTTTAGCTTCTGGTGCGCTGTGTCCCAGCTCTGATTTCAGTTGCAGCCGTGATGGACAGTTGCATGGAAGCTGAGACTCTCACTGACAGTGAAACCCTCAAATGAACACAATCCCTGCTTTCCTGCCAAGGATCCTTGTAGGGTCCCCCAGCTTCCCCACTTTTTTTCTGTGTCCTGACAAAGAAACACAGAGTAACTTGATTGCCCTGTGACCTGGCCAGTTGCATTTCCCCTGCAGGCTTGAGCCCAAGCCAGAGCCTTGAAAAGGTATTCAGGTTGTTGCCCAAAACACTGAAAAAAACTGGCCCTGGCCCTGAACCAAATACCTTGAACCCTCGTAAACTCCATACCCTGACCCCCTTGTTTTGGATATACCCAGGTAGAACAACTCTCTCTCACTGTCTGTTGTGAGGATACGCTGTAGCCCACTCATTAAGTACATTCTCCTAATAAATGCTTTGGACTGATCACCCTGCCAGTCTTTTGTCTTGGGCAATCTA